GGTCCGGGAGAGTAGCATTTCTCCGGGTCGCATCCTGCCAGCCTCCTGCCCTGGATGACCACAGAACAGAAACCCTCGAACCCAACCCCAGCTCAGAACTTCTAGAAGAGCCACCGCTGCCATATAGGCCCCCCATGCGACTCTGCCCAGAATCTGGCGACTTTAAGAGGAAAAGGAGCCCCCAGCCTCAGCTCTTCAACGAATGAGATAGTACAGCCCCCCCAAAAGGCAGACAGGCTCCAAGACAGCCCTGCAGAAAACTAATGACCATTCCCCCGTCTCGTGTGCGCCCCGCTCTTCCAGGTCACTCCTTGAGCCCACAGCTCTCTCCCAAAACCCCTGAAGCCCGTTTTGGCCCCCGACTAGATTTAGGTCAGAAAACAGACACTAACGGCTCTCCTTTGCCTCAGTGAAATTACTAAGTGGAATTTATTGGGCAAGTCCACGCAGGGCGGTGGGGAGAGCCGGTGTCCCGGGCCCTGGCCCCCGACAGCTTTAGAAGCCGGGCACTGGCCAGGGCTCCGGGCGAGGGCTGCCCATAGCCCGGACTCGCCAGCCCCACCCCGGGAGCCTTGGCCGGTCCACAGGGCTGCCGGACTCGCGTGGCCGCGTGGACTCCGTTCCCCAGCCGGCCCTTTGCTTTCACACGATCCGCGGTGACTGCACCAGCTCGAGCGCCTTTAAAGGGCCACAGACGCCAGCCGCTGCTATAAAAATGTGCCCGGCGGCAAAGCTGCAGAAGGGGCACCGCTGAGCTGCCGAGAGGAAGCTCGCTCTGCCCGGCTGCCCTCTTGTAGTCCGCCGGCGAGGGGCAGTTCTCGGTGAGGAGGAAGAGAGCAGCGGACGGCACAGCACCCGCGCGGGCCCTCCGTGAGTATCCAGTTCAGATTTTGCCACCAACTCGCCCACGAGCCAGGACATGTGCTAATAATGCCCTAAGCCGGTTATAAAGACGTGGAAATTGAGGGGAGAAAAAAAAAGGGAAAAAAAGGGTCTGTCCTTCCTGGGATTCCTAGCCGAGGCCAGTCTGCTGCCGTGTGCGTGTGCGTCAGGGCTCTCCGGGCGGCAATGGGGGCTTGAGAGCCGGGTCCCCAGCGCCGGGAAGGGAGCGCGGTGGCCGCCACCGCCACCGCCCCGGAGTCCGGCGCCGAAGCTGCGGGCGGGCGGGCGGGCACCAGCTCGGTCAGGGGCTGCTTGGCGCGGCACTGTGCGGTGCAGCGGCGGCGCGGCGCGGTGCGGGCTTTTCCCAGGCGCCCCGGGGTCGGGTGGCCAACGGCGCGGCCGCGGGCGCTGAGCGCGACCGGTTCGCGGTAGCGGTGGCGGCGGCGTGCGTGCCAGGGGCTGGGGGCTCCGCCGCCTCTCTTGCGGCTCACCGAGCTCCGCGCTTCCCTCTCTCCAGGGCAGGCGGCTTCTCAGAGGTAAGCCGGGCCGCCGGGCTGGGCGCCGGGCTTGCCCTTACCACTGCTTCTTCCTCACTTGCAGCACAACAGCTCCAGCTGGCAGCATCACTTCCCGCCAATTTATCCAACTTCTGCCAAGGCTCTGAAATGCCAACAACGTCGAGGCCTGCACTTGATGTCAAGGGTGGCACCTCACCTGCGAAGGAGGTAATTTTTGCCATTTTACAGATGAGGCAGGGGTTACTATGGTGTGCTTTTCTCTGTCTTCTAGGATGCCAACCAAGAGATGAGCTCCGTGGCCTACTCCAACCTTGCGGTGAAAGATCGCAAAGCAGTGGCCATTCTGCACTACCCTGGGGTAGCCTCAAATGGAACCAAGGCCAGTGGGGCTCCCACTAGTTCCTCGGGATCTCCAATAGGCTCTCCTACAACCACCCCTCCCACTAAACCCCCATCCTTCAACCTGCACCCCGCCCCTCACTTGCTGGCTAGTATGCACCTGCAGAAACTTAATAGCCAGTATCAGGGGATGGCTGCTGCCACTCCAGGCCAACCCGGGGAGGCAGGACCCCTGCAAAACTGGGACTTTGGGGCCCAGGCGGGAGGGGCAGAATCACTCTCTCCTTCTGCTGGTGCCCAGAGCCCTGCTATCATCGATTCGGACCCAGTGGATGAGGAAGTGCTGATGTCGCTGGTGGTGGAACTGGGGTTGGACCGAGCCAATGAGCTTCCGGAGCTGTGGCTGGGGCAGAATGAGTTTGACTTCACTGCGGACTTTCCATCTAGCTGCTAATGCCAAGTGTCCCTAAAGATGGAGGAATAAAGCCACCAATTCTGTTGTAAATAAAAATAAAGTTACTTACAAAGAGACGGGCCAACTAGAGGTGTTCTTCATTGAGATC